CAGGCGGAATGCAGATACGCCTCAACATGTGGATTAAGTAAGAGCCAGGAAGCAGAGTAATGAAGCAAAAATAAGACGTCCAGAGTCACCTTTTAAGAAAATGTGGGTTGGTGGTTGCTTAAGAGGGGAGGAGACAATTTAGATGGGATGTATGGCGTGAGCAAAGGGCAAGAATGAGCACGGTGTAGGCACAAGTCCATGGAACTGCTTGGCTGGATCGGGATTTTTTTGTCATAGAGTGTTAAGAAATAGTCGATCAGTTGAGGAGTAGAGGAGTGAAGACCTTGGAAAGTTGCCAAAAGCCTCGAGAATTTCTCTACATGTGTGACATGTTCTCAGGACTCAACTTTTTCTTTTAGGTTTGGAAGACCCGCAGTAAGTGTGCTTTAGAATTAAATGGGTGGGAAGGGGAGCTAGGCAAAACACCTCGCACTTAGCACTAAATAAAGTTCGCTGTTGCCCTAAGAGACTGAAAAGGTTACTTTAACAAAGGGGGCGGGGTTAACTTAACGTAGATGTTTAACTCGTATACAGATGAACATTCCAGTTGATCACTCTGAAGCTTTTTGGCTAAAGCGTTTGGGTTTAGAGCTTCCATTACTCATTCGCCTTGCCCAAGGCCTCAGCAACCGACGTTCGAAAGCCAGGAGAAAAGGCGAATGATAAAGGGCGCTCCACGCATGCGTTAAGAAGCCGCCCCAACTCCCCCGCGGCGTTCTTTCTTGGAACAAAACTAGCGCGGAGCCACGGAACTCCGCAGTTTGCGTAGACTTGAATTTCCTATTCCTCGGACGATCCATGTGGAATCCGTGAGTAGTGCGACTCCTTTACGCAACTGGCGTTATCCGAAGTGAATAGCTAGGTGGCGCGTGTACGCCCATAGCGTAGCACCCATAGGCGGACGGGGTGCGGCTGCGCAGGGAGCTGAGTGGACCTTGTACGCCGCAAGCGTAGCAGGGTGTCAGACGCGCCGGTTTCTGCGACGCAGTTAGCGCAGTCTGCTTTGGTGAATACACGATTTGGTGCAGCCGGGGTTTGGTACCGAGCGGAGAGGAGATGCACACGGCACTCGAGTGTGAGGTAACTATAAAACCCCGATTTGTTTACATTCCCTCCCCCAGAACCGGCCCCGTGCGCGGCGGAGACTGCGAGTCCCGGGACGGCGTGGGGGTAGAAAGGGAGAACAGAACCGGGGAGTCGGGGCTGGTTCCCTCGGGGATGCGGGCGCTGGGGTTCCCGCAGCTGCTGCAGTCGGCGGCGGCCAGCCGAAGCAGAGCGCGTGGTGGGCAGAGTGTTGGGCGCCGCGGCTCCTCGTGTGCGGTCTGGGCTGCTGCGGGCCGCGGGATCGGGAGCCGGCGGCATCCACTTCGCGTGCGGAGCCTCGCGCCCCCCTCACCTTCCTGTGGAGGTTGGCGGAGCCTCGCGGGCCGCGCCCGGGGTTAATACTTGTCTCTCTCTTTAAATCTCTTTAGGAAAAATAGAAATGAAGGTACATATGCACACAAAATTTTGCCTCATTTGTTTGCTGACATTTATTTTTCATCATTGCAACCATTGCCATGAAGAACATGACCATGGCCCTGAAGCGCTTCACAGACAGCATCGTGGAATGACAGAATTGGAGCCAAGCAAATTTTCAAAGCAAGCTGCTGAAAATGAAAAAAAATACTATATTGAAAAACTTTTTGAGCGTTATGGTGAAAATGGAAGATTATCCTTTTTTGGTTTGGAGAAACTTTTAACAAACTTGGGCCTTGGAGAGAGAAAAGTAGTTGAGATTAATCATGAGGATCTTGGCCACGATCATGTTTCTCATTTAGATATTTTGGCAGTTCAAGAGGGAAAGCATTTTCACTCACATAACCACCAGCATTCCCATAATCATTTAAATTCAGAAAATCAAACTGTGACCAGTGTATCCACAAAAAGAAACCATAAATGTGATCCAGAGAAAGAGACAGTTGAAGTGTCTGTAAAATCTGATGATAAACATATGCATGACCATAATCACCGCCTACGTCATCACCATCGTTTGCATCATCATCTTGATCATAACAACACTCACCATTTTCATAATGATTCCATTACTCCCAGTGAGCGTGGGGAGCCTAGCAATGAACCTTCAACAGAGACCAATAAAACCCAGGAACAATCTGATGTTAAACTACCGAAAGGAAAGAGGAAGAAAAAAGGGAGGAAAAGTAATGAAAATTCTGAGGTTATTACACCAGGTTTTCCCCCTAACCATGATCAGGGTGAACAGTATGAGCATAATCGGGTCCACAAACCTGATCGTGTACATAACCCAGGTCATTCTCATGTACATCTTCCAGAACGTAATGGTCATGATCCTGGTCGTGGACACCAAGATCTTGATCCTGATAATGAAGGTGAACTTCGACATACTAGAAAGAGAGAAGCACCACATGTTAAAAATAATGCAATAATTTCTTTGAGAAAAGATCTAAATGAAGATGACCATCATCATGAAGTAAGTATAAAAAGATGTCCGATAGCTGCTTCTTATTTAATTTGTTTTATCACTTTCCTTGCAGTGTTTGAACGTCACTCAGTTATTAAAATACTATGGTCATGGTGCCAACTCTCCCATCTCAACTGATTTATTTACATACCTTTGCCCTGCATTGTTATATCAAATCGACAGCAGACTTTGTATTGAGCATTTTGACAAACTTTTAGTTGAAGATATAAATAAGGATAAAAACCTGGTTCCTGAAGATGAGGCAAATATAGGGGCATCAGGTAAGAGAGATTTTAAGTTTTTTCTCCTTAAATAAAACCAAAACTATTTTTAAATTTCTCTTAGGCTCTTTTTTCATCGTACCCACTTGGCTCCACCTTGGTGTTCACAGGTACCTCCCACTTAATATTTCAAAACTTATACTCCACACAAAATTTGTACCCCTTAATGGATCCCAAATATCATTAATTTCATTCTTTTGATAAAATCTAGAACTCTTTGACTTTCTTTTTCTCTTTTTTTTCTTTTCCTTTTTTTCCCATTCTATAATCAGGTATGAAGTCCAGTTAAAGCTATCTCTTCAGTATCTTCTAACTTCATCCACTCTGTCATAACAATTCTGGATTTTCTTGGTTATTGGATTGTTGAAATAACTTCATAACCTTCCCTGCCTGTGTTCTTGTCCCCTTGCAAGACATTCTTAGCACTTAAACTAGATTTACCTTTCTAAAATGCAAAGAGATTCTGACACAGAATTTTTTCTTTATAGTGATAGCTAACATTTTGTTAATACATACTTTTTAAATCTTATTTACTTAAACACATATCGCAGACACTGTTCTAAGCTGAATTCATTTACTCCTCACAACACTTTTATGAGATAGGTAATGTTACTCTTCCCAGTAACTTTTCTGATATCTCAGAGCTAATAAGTGGTAGTACTGGGATTTAGTCCTGTAACCATTTTGCTATCTTATGTGTTGTTTTAAATGCATTTTTTTTTCACTAAATTTTGGCAGTAATCCTATGAGGGAGATATTATGATCCTTGTTTTTAAAAACAAGATAAGGAAACTGACAGAGCCCACAAACCCTAAGGTTTGTCTGATGAAACCTCTGAGTATCTAATCCCTATGACATTGTCTTCCAAATTAAGTTAGTTCTGGTATCACCTTTGTGATTTTTCCCATATATCTTTACACTATTTAATACTTTGTATTTTATCACTAATATATATTTTTTATATCTCTGGAACATGGATTTGATGTGATGTGCTAGTTATATTTTTTTCTCATACATTTTAGGAAACTGCATCATGCTATATTGTTCAGAGCCCTTTACTTGGCCCACAAGGCTTTCCGTAATATGATCCTCCCTGCCTGCCTTGACATTCTTAACGCTCATCATTCATTTCTCTCCTCTTTTCTCAGTTCTAACCATAATAAACTACTGATAATAGATTGTGCCATTTTTCTCCCATCCCTTTCTCCCTCTTCACTTTCTAAACCCCCATGCCTGACTGACGACTACGATTCTTCAAAGATTCAGATCAAGTATTGGCCCTTCTGGGTAAACTTAGTGACCATCCTAGGCTAAATTATGTTCCCTTCCTTGACATCTCTAGATGTCTCCCTCATAGTATAGATCTTGGGGGATCTTAATAATTGAATTAATCTGTTTTTGTTGGACTTTAGTTGCTTTAATACAGTGACTAAACCATTTAAGCTCTTATGTTGATTGAATGAATACAATTGCTTAATATTAGTCTATAAGCGTTCAGTTATAATCCAGGAAAGATACTTGTTGAAATGTGTCTTTGAAGATCATTATGTGAATGTATCAGTCAGCCTGGTATACTTCGATAATGAATGTTCTCAAAATTAGTTGGATTTTCATGAACTTTTTTACCATGAAGTAATGAAAAACTATGACGGAATTACTGTGAACACAGTTCTGGATGAAATGCCAAAGACAGAGTGGCTTTAGAGGATAGTAATTAAAATGAGCAAAATGATGTATATGAATATGGACTTAAAACTGAATTCTGGCATAATAAAGGATTGAGAGGACAGAATTTTTAAACATTTCATAGCATAGGAATAAGGTAGACATCCCATTCCAATGTATAAGAATTTTATTTGAGATAGAGATACAAGTAAAAGGAAATATTATTACATAAAAAGTAAAGTCTTCTAGGCACCTACATTTCTATTTCTGGTTAATATCTTTGCAATAGGAAAATAAATTTAGACTAGATAAATTAATTATAATAACCTATGCTCTCTACTAAAATACAAAAAATTAGCTGGATATGGTGGTGCGGCCTGTAGTCCCAGCTACTCGGGAGGCTGAGGCAGGAGAATTGCTTGAACCTGAGAGGCAGAGGTTGCAGTGAGCTGAGATCACGCCACTGCACTCCAGCCTGGCAACAGAGTGAGACTCCGTCTCAAAACAAAACAAAACAAAAACCTATGTTTATTGGGACTTTACCATGTGCTGTACTAAACATTTTTACAAGGATATTTCTTTTAATTTATTAAACCCACTATACAGGCACTTCTGTTTACTTTCATTTGGTGAGGAAAAGGAGGCTTAGAGAATAAGTCAGGTAACTTGCCCAAGGTCACACAAACTGCTGCCAGGTAGCAGAGCCATGCTATGAACTATAGTATTCTCCTTCTACAACATATAATCATAACCACTGTGCTGTAATTCTTATACTTCCTGTTCTACTGTTTCCTCCTGAAAAGGTTTTGGAGAGTGCTTTGCTAGAATATAAGTGGCAGAGAAATGAGGCCAGTTTTATAGAATTATTTTTAGTAGTATTTTGACAGATTTGCAAGTATTGTTTTAAGTATAGATAAGTTGGTGGTTTAAAACAAAATCCAAGAATGGTCTTCTTGGTAAACAAGTGGGGCTCTCTGGTAAGATGAGTAAAAGGAGAGAAAGTGGGGCTTTGAACTGGATTTGAATTCTGATCTTCGAATAGATAAATTTGTCCTCTTTCTTGACTTCATGCTTATTGATCTTGGTGGATGAATAAGCGCCCTGAGAGGCCTAGTCCCTCTCAGGTGCCTGTAAATTCTCACTGTGGCAGGAGAAAGGGGAAGCTAGGTCTGAGATTAAACTTAATTAAAAATAAAATAGATTTATTTGTTCCTTACAGAGAAAAATGGAGACTGACAAGATTGATCTAAAGTTAAAACTAATAGCTTTTTTTTCTTATTTTGAAGGCTTCTGAAAAGATTCTTATTCTTTGTTGTTATGTTACCTGTGGATTATGACTTTTAATGAGAGTTGTCTGTATTGTAATATTGCCATAATCAATATATTGTAATGAAGCTGTTGACAGATGCTTGACTATAGCAATACTGAAAGTTACAGCTTATTCAATCTGAAAAGCCTTAGAGGAAATTGTACTTGCTTTGAAAACAAATATGTTACTAATAGTGAATATTGATTAGTTGTTTGCAGGTGGTTATTAGCATTGTCAGAAATGCAGCTTGAATTAATTATGTGCTGATAGATGCTAATAATTGTTAGAGATAATGCCCTGCTAGTAATTAGTTTTAATGACTACTGCACCATTAAGAAAGGTTAACTTGTTCTATATAAATCTCCCATAGTGGCACAGCTACTACCTCATTAACTTTGTTCAAAGACTGCTGTAAACCTAATATGCTATATACTGTGTATGGTAGAAATCGTTTGTTTCACAAGATTGGCTCATTTAGTCCTAGAGTTGACCCTAGCTTAATTACCAAGGGGGGATGTGAATAGGCTGCTAAGCATTTTGTGTCAATTAAAATGCTGAAGCAGTGTAGAAAACTGCCATCTTGCACATGCTTTGAACCAAGTTAATTAGAAAGTTTCCACAGATGAGCGCTTCTTTTTAAAAGAATGCATTTTCTCTCTAGATAATGAGAAAGGGAGTCAGTGAATAACTAAGCTTGAAGACCTTTAGCATTTTAAGCAACCCAATTTGCAGAATAAGTGAAGCTTGTTTCAGACATTTGGCGCTTTTTTATTGCATATGGTATCTTGGGTACATATAAAGAAAACATTTATTAGTGGTATTTAATAGTTTGTATATTGTTTTATATAAGGTTTTTAAAAGATACCTTTTGTTTAGTTTTTGCTTTATACCAAATGAATTGTGATTAAAAAGCACAACAATTTGGTTAGAAATCAAAACAATTTTATTACCACCATTGGTTTTTTTTCCTACGTGTAGGAAATTAGGATAGAGTTTATGTAAGCTTAAATTTAAATGTTATAAATTCTACAAATAAAGTATTTAAATAACATGGGAAAGTATTTTAGTACAGTAAGTTCAAAACAACTTCCCATTTCTGCTCATAGGTCAAAAGGATTATTCCTTGGAAGATTCCAAGTTGTTAGAAGAATGAACTATCATTTGAATTTGTAGTGCTTTTAGAAAACTGAAGTTTTTTTAAAATTAATAATTCAGGATAAGAAGACATGTTCGTAATGTTGTATACTTAGGAGAATAGTAGTAGGACTGTTTTCCTGATGAAATAGTTGTCCAGAAATAGTTGCAATCTACAGAAAATATCTGGAAATTTTCTGATTTATCTGAAAAGGGAAATCTAGCTTTTTACTCCTTATTTGGGACTGGCAGGAGTAAGTGACAATGTGTGTTACATGCAAAATAAATAATTAACCTTACTACTTATGTATATTTTTAGTTGGCATTGAAATAAATATATTCCGATAATTTTATGTAGTTATAAGTTTGTTTTGTCAAGGTAGAGATACTCTTTTGCCTGTCTGCCTCTATCCTAATTAGCTCAAATTTAGAAGGACTGCCATTTGGATTAATAAAGTTAGTAATCCTTCCTACTTTCATGTTTAATTGTACTTTATATTTTTATAGATTTTCTTTTCTGTGACTCCACCTCTATGAGGTAAACACAGGAGTCATAAATAAATCATTTGGCCAAGGATTCTCTGAAAAGACTGTGATGATTTAGTGGAGAAAACAGTGGATTAAAAATTAGAGGACTGGCTAGGAGCAGTGGCTCACACCTGTAATCTCAGCACTTTGACAGTCTGAGGCAAGAGCATCCCTTGAGGCCAGGAGTTCGAGACTAGCCTGGGCAACATAAGGAGACCATGTCTCTATAAATAATTTTTACATTTTTGAAAAAATTAGCTGGGCATGGTGGTGCATGCCGGTGGTCCCACCTACTTAGGAGGCGGAGGCAGGAGGATGACCTTAGCGTGGGAGGTTGAGGCTGTAGTGAGCTGTGATCACACCACCGTACTCCAACCTGGATAACGAAGTGAGAACCTGTCTCAAAAAAAAAAGAGGACTTTGGGTTTAGTTTTAACTTTGCTATTTTTAGCTATATAAATGTTTTTAAACTGTAGTAAAATTATATAACATAAAATTTGCCATTTTAACAAATTTTTTTCCAATTTTACTGTGATGAAATACAGTAACAAAATTTGTCATTTTAACCATTTTTAAGTATACAGTTTGGTGATATTAAATACATTCATAATGTTACACAACGATCCATACTATCTGCCTCTGTAACTCTTTTCATCTTGTAAAACCAAAGCTCTATACCCATTAAATAGTAACTCCTATTTCCCCCTCTCCCCAGACCCTGGGACCTATCAATCTACTGTCTTTATGTTTATGATTTTGATTAAGCATCTCATATAAATAGAACCATACATTATTTGCCTTTTTGTGACTGGCTTATTTCACTTAGCATTATGTCCTCAAGGTTCATCCATGTTGTAGCATCAGCAATTTCTTCCTGGCCGGTCACAGTGGCTCACGCCTATAATCCCAGCACTTTGGGAGGCTGAGGTGGGCAGATCACCTGAGGTCAGGAGTTCGAGACCAGCCTGACCAACATGGTGAAACCTCATTTCTACTAAAAATACAAAAATTAGCTGGATGTGGTGGCGGGTGCCTGTGATCCCAGCTACTTGGGACGTTGAGGCAGGAGAATTGTTTGAACTGGGAGGCAGAGGTTGCAGTGAGCCGATATCACACCACTGCACTCCAGACTGGGCAACAGAGTGAGACTCTCTGAAAAAAAAAAAAAAAAAAAAAAAAAAGAAAGAAATTCCTTCCTTTTTAAGGCTGAATAATATT